AAAAAATAAATAAATAAGTAAATAAAAGAAATATCTGAATACCCCTGCCATGGAAAGAAGAAACAGAGCGAGAAAAGGGAGTTGGTAGGTCGTAGCATTACAGAACTGGGAAGGATGTGTTCAGTCCCTATTTTATAGACGAGGAGGGAAGTGTGATGTGTCCCAGGGTTTCACTGAGGATACACAGCCATAACTCTCTATTGAGAGTGGGACCAGGGCCCTGGGGGTAGCTATGGTCAAGTTGCAGACAAGAACTAACACTTGTAAGACAGGAGAGAAGCATTTAATTAGAAAAGCAGTAAAAAATTTGTGTATAACTACATTTGGTGAGCAAATGAAAGCTGTCAGACTCAGAAAAACAGAACTGCTGGTGGAACTGACTTTAGTAACTGGGGTTTTCTTTCTTTTGTTTCTTTTTTTTTTTTTTTTTTAAAGACAGTTGCACCTTTGTCACCCAGGCTGGAGTGCAATGGTGTGATCTTGGCTCACTGTGCAACCTCCGCCTCCTGGATTCAAGCGATTCTCCTGCCTCAGCCTCCTGAGTAGCTAGGATTGCAGGTGCCCGCCACCAGGCCGAGCTAATATTTTGTATTTTTAGTAGAGACAAGTTTTCACCATGTTGGCCAGGCTGGTCTTGAACTCCTGACCTCAAGTGATCCACCCCCCCCGCTCAGCCTCCCAAAGTGCTAGGATTACAGGCGTGAGCCACCACTCCCGGCCATACCAGGGTTTTCTATTGAGTTTCTTGCCAAGGGTGACTCGCAATAACAACTCCCCCTGCACTTAGCTCAGGACTGGAAAGCTCAGGCAGCATAGGGTGAATAAAAGCCTGAGTAGTGCAGTCCCCACAGAGGGGCAGGGGGGCCACAAGGTGGGCAGCAGCAGGGACAGGCATTATGAGGCATTGGGGGGGGCTGTGGGGCTGGACATTGTGAGTCACTAGCCTGACCTGGCTGTTTCCTGGTAACCAGGTGACATAGGAAGCTTTGTGGGTTATAAGCATCAGCCAGGGCCAGCAGCCCTCAGTCAGTAGCTCGCAGTGGAGGGAGGAGGAGCTCCAACTGTGCTCTTTGATGGCAGTTTTTGCACCTTTGGGTGCTTGTCATGTTCGTTTATTTTTCAAAGAAGACAGCAGGTCCCTGACCTCATAGACCAGCTAGTTTGGGAGGTGGCGGCAGAATAAGGGCTGAGGACCCAGATCTGCCTGGGGTCAGGCTGCTTCTAAAAGTGCAGGGCCACCCTCAGTAGTGTGGCTGCTAGGGCAGCACAGTTACAATTTCGCTGAAGGCTGAGGCAGGAGTGGAGAGGCATGGAGAGGCCCCATGGGGAATATACTGACCTGTTGTATCAACTCCCACTGTGGCTGGCCCAGGGGGAAGGACGCACCCTGTTATGAATCTGATACTGATATTTATGAGACTGTGGCTGCTGCAACATCAGAATCCACTACTGTAGAGCCTGGCAAGCTGGATGTGGGAGCCACGGAGGGCCAAGACCTGCAGCACATCAGCAACCAAAAGATGCCCACAGGTAAAAAAGCCACGGGTGCCGTTTACCCTCTGAGGGCACTGACATTAACTCTGTGTCCTTTTAGGTCCCCCTGAGGACCGCCTGAGTTTAAAATTTCTGCCATCAAGTGAGGAAGACAATGATGATGCCAAGGTAAGACCCCCTTTCTTTGCCTTCTAAGGAAATCCTCATAGCATCTTCTTTTGTCTCATTGCAGATTTTACCATCACCTGTCCAGGGTACGTACCTTGAACTAACTCACTTTCTGAGAAGGGCACGGATCTTTCCTCTGTGTCCTTCCAGGTTCTTCTGAGGACAACCTGAGTTTAGTATGCCTACCACGAAGTGAAGATGATGACTGTGATGATGATGATGATGATGATGCCCAGGTAAGACAATCTTTCTTTGTCTTCTAAGGAAATCCTCATAGCATCTTCTTTTGTCTCGTTGCAGATTTTACCGTCACGTGTCCAGGGTATGTACCTTGAACTAACTCACTTTCTGAGAAGTCTTAGATTAACTTTTCCATTTCTCCGCAGGTGGCTGTTACCGGTTTGATAGCAGTTCTTGTGAGTCTGTAGATCATGTGTGTAGTATTGTGAGGGCACGGATCTTTCCTCTGTGTGCTTCCAGGTTCTTCTGAGGACAACCTGAGTTTAGTATGCCTACCACGAAGTGAAGATGATGACTGTGATGATGATGATGATGATGCCCAGGTAAGACAACCTTTCTTTGTCTTCTAAGGAAATCCTTACAGCATCTTCTTTTATCTCATTGCAGATTTTACCGTCACCTGTCCAGGGTATGTACCTTGAACTAACTCACTTTCTGAGAGGTGCACTGATCTTTCCTCTGTGTCCTTCCAGCTTGTTCTGAAGATAGCCTGTTTTTAAGATGCTCACTGAGACACAAAGATGAAGAAGAAGAAGATGATGATGACATCCACGTAAGACCTCCCTTTTTTTGTCTTCTACAGCATTTTCATAATGTTTTCTTTTATATAATTGCAGATAACAGCTCGGATAGAAAGTGGTATGTACCATGAGATAACTCACTTCCTGAGGAATGACTTATTCTGGTGTTTTTGTTTCTAAAGACTTGACGCTGGAGAGTCTAAGTGATGAAGAGATTCATCCAGGTAGGGAACTACGTGCCAGCAAAAACCCAATGCTTCTGTTTGTCTCTCTGTCTGTCTGTTACAGCATCCCACAACCATGGCTGGCAGATGCCAAGGGGATGTGTGAGATGGCCCAGCTCCAGGATGAAACTCAACTTTAGGGAAGCTGGGGAGAGCCTCACAGCGCTGGACAAGCCATCAGATGGCACTGCCCCCAGGGACACACCCGGGGGCGTGGACAGGGATATGGAGGACCTAAGGCAAAGGGTGGCTTCAAACGTGACAGCAGATCAGCCGCTGGGGAAATACCAGAGGGGATTTGACAGCTGGGCCAGGTGTTCCAGGACAGCACTTTCCAAAAGATTTTCCATCCAAACTTCCAGCAAGAAGTAGATCTTCCATCGTTATCCAGAGCATATCTACGCATTCAGGTAACTGAAGCAACATTCCAGGAACCCTCACCATCCCTCCCGTTGAACAGTTCGCTCTCCAGCTGGAGTCAGCTCTGGGCTGCCTCACTTTAACAAAATGCTGGTTGCAGCCATTGGAATTAATTTTACACCCTCTGAGTTGCAGTGCAAAATTTGAAGACTGGCATTTGGAAGCTCAGTATCATCAAGGATTCATTTATTTTATGATGGTTGACAACATTTTCCAGGCCACACTAACTGGGTCAGCTGGTAATAATAATAATATGATAATTGGCCGGGCACGATGGCTCACGCCTGTAATCCCAGCTCTTTGGGAGGCTGAGGTGGGCTGATCGCCTGAGATCAGGAGTTCGGGACCAGCCTGATCAACATGGTGAAACCCCGTCTCTACTAGAAACACAAAAATTTAGCATGATGGCGGGCACCTGTAGACCAGCTGCCTGGGAGGCTGAAGCAGGAGAATTGCTCGAACCCGGGAGGCAGAGGCCACAGTGAGCCGAGATAGCACCATTGCACTTCAGCCTGGGCAGCAGAGTGAAACTCCATCTCAAAATAATAATAATAATAATAATAATAAGCCCCTGAAGGTATTACACATGCAGCACTTTCCAGTTTAAAAAGGACTTTCAAAGGACAAGTAGTGTATGGTCCCATCCATAGGAGGTATCCAGAGTACCCAAATATAGAGATGGGAACTAGCATGGTGGGTGCCAGGGGCTGGGGGAGGGAGGAATGGGAAGTTGGTGTTGAATGGGGACAGAATTTGAGTTCTGCAAGATGAAAAAGATCTAGACATGCCATTGCACTCCAGCCTGGGCAACAGAGTGAGACTCCGTCTCAAAAAAAAAAAAGAAAAAGCCAGTTGCGGTGGCTCACGCCTGTAAACCCAGCACTTTGGGAGGCCGAGGCAGGTGGATCATGAGGTCAGGAGTTTGAGACCAGCCTGACCAACATGCTGAAACCCCATCTCTACTAATAATACAAAAATTAGCTGGCATGGTGGTGGGCGCCTGTAATCCCAGCTACTCAGGAGGCTGAGACAGGAGAATCGCTTGAACCCGGGAGAAAGAGATTGCCATGAGCTAAGATTGCGCCACTGCACTCCAGCCTGGGCAACAGAGCAAGACTCTGAAAAAAGAAAAATCTAGAAATGGATGGTGGTGATGGTTGCACGACATTGTGAATGTAGTTAATGCCACTGAACTGTGTACTTAAAAATGGTCAAGATGGGCCAGGCGCGGTGGCTCACACCTGTGATCCCAGCACTTTGGGAGGCCCAGGCGGGTGGATCATGAGGTTAGGAGATCGAGACCAGCCTGGCCAACATGGTGAACCCCATCTCTACTAAAAATACAAAAATTAGCTTGTCGTGGTGGTGCATGCCTGTAATCCCAGCTACTCAGGAGGCTGAGGCAGGAGAATCGCTTGAACCAGGGATTCGGAGGTTTCAGTGAGCTGAGATCACGCCACACTGCACTCCAGCCTGGCGACACAGCAAGACTCTCAAAAAAAAAAAAAAGGTCAAGATGATAAATTTTAGGTTGTGTGTATGTTACTGCTTTTTCACAGATGAAGAAAACAACACTGACATGCATTATCTCCCAACACCAACCTCAACCCAGCCCTGGAGTGTGAGCAGAGCCAGCAGCATTTCCAGCCCCGCCTCTGGAGGAAGGAGAGGAACCTGAGACTCTTGGGTGACCTGAGGCGTCTCTGGCAGCACCAGCAAAAGAGCCTGGCCCTGGCCGCCCAGCACAGGTGCTCAGTCCCTCCTGACTGCCACTGCTCCCTCAACACCAAAGCACAGGGTCGCGAGATGTTGGGAGAGGGTCGGGGATGCTGGGCTGGGAGAGGACCGGGGGCCTGTCAGAAGCCATGACATGATGCACTCACCGCTCAGGAGGAAGCTACTGGCCTTTGAGTGAAATCTATAAGAATGAACTCTGGAGATGTATCGTACAACATGGAGTCTACAGTTAAAAACTGTATTGTATACTGGAAAATTGCTAAGATTAGATCTTCCATGTTCTCACTACAAAAGCATAAGTATGTGAGATGACGGACGTGTGTGTCAGCTTGATTTAATCATTTTGCAGTGTGGCAAAGCATCGCACTGTAGGTGGTAAATATATATACAGTTTTGTCAATTATACCTTCAGGAAGCTGGGGTGGTTGGTGTGTGTGTGTGTGTCTGTGTGATGTGAGGTCAGTGAGGTGCTGAACATGGTGCATTAAACAGCATTTTCATTCTTATCTCATGATTCCTGGACTTGAACCGTTGAGTG